AGCAAGGCACATCTCACACGGTGGAAAACGAGAGAGAACCGGGAAGGTGGGGAGGGGAGATGTGCCACATTTTTAAACCATCGGGTATCTTGAGAGCTCCCTTATTATCCCAAGAACAGGATGAGGATAATCCACCCCAATGATCCAATCACCTCTTACACAGTCCCTACCGTGACACATGGGAATTACAATTTTTTTTTTCTTTGAGACGGAGTCTCGCTCTGTCGCCCAGGCTGTAGTGCAATGGTGCCATGTCGGCTCACTGCAACCACCACCTCCTGGGTTCAAGCGATTCTCCTGCCTCAGGCTACCGAGTAGCTGGGACTACAGGCACGCGCTGCCACGCCCGGCTAATTTTTGTATTTTTAGTAGAGACGGGGTTTCACCGTATTGGCCAGGCTGGTTTGGAACTCCGGAACTCGTGATCCGCCTGTCTCGGCCTCCCAAAGTGTTGGGATTACAGGCGTGAGCCACCGCGCACGGACGGGAATTACAATTTGAGATTAGATTTGGGTGGAGCCACGGAGTCAAACCATATCACTGCAAAGGATCCGCAGCAAGGAAGGTCATAAAATCCGAAATTTTAAAATAATTGTCATTATATTATTTCAATTTGTGAATAACTATATTATATATCATTTATAAATGCATATGACGTTATACACAAGGTTAAATGCAAATATCCTCTGGTGTTGGCCTGGCTCAGATCAGGGAAGAAGCCCTGCCTGTAAAGGGTGCAGCTTAGGCTGTTATTTTTGCTTCATTCAGCCTAGCGTCTGATCAAATATTCCGTCACTCAGGGCGTGAAGGGTGGGGCCTGAAACCTTATCCCATCAGGGGCCATATATTAGAAACTGTATAATCAGGCATGCAGCTGGAGAGAACAGGACGCCTCCGTAATTTTACCGGGCCTTTTGTGTTTCTCTGCGTCCAGAGCTCCAGTTCTTCTCTTCACTGCTCTGCGTCCTCTGCTCTTAGAGGTCAAGCCACTGTGGCCTTGTGTCCTGCAGGTATCCGCAGATTTATGGCTAAAAGACCGGGACCCCCTGGAAGCCGAGAAATGGTGAGTGCTGGGTCTGTCATCGTGAGAGAGGGGTGTTCATGAGGTTTTTCTTTTTTTTTTTCAGGGACTGTTGACATTCAGAGACATAGCTATAGAATTCTCTCTGGCGGAGTGGCAATGCCTGGATCATGCTCAGCAGAATTTATATAGAGATGTGATGTTAGAGAACTACAGAAACCTGTTCTCCCTGGGTGAGGTTAACCTCAATACATAATTCCTAATAATTTAAGTTACTTTTTTTTCTTAATAAAACAGGTATGACTGTCTCTAAGCCAGACTTGATCGCCTGTCTGGAGCAAAATAAAGAGCCCCAGAATATAAAGAGAAATGAGATGGCAGCCAAACACCCAGGTAGGTGAGAGCAAATGAAGCAGATGACACGGGTGGAGTAACTTGTGATTTTTATGTCTTTCAGTTACATGTTCTCATTTCAACCAAGACCTTCAGCCAGAGCAGAGCATAAAAGATTCACTCCAAAAAGTAATACCAAGAACATATGGAAAATGTGGACATGAGAATTTACAATTAAAAAAATGTTGTAAAAGAGTAGATGAGTGTGAGGTGCACAAAGGAGGTTATAATGACCTTAACCAATGTTTGTCAAATACCCAAAACAAAATATTTCAGACTCATAAATGTGTCAAAGTCTTCAGTAAATTTTCAAATTCCAATAGACACAATGCAAGATATACTGGAAAGAAACATTTGAAATGTAAAAAATATGGCAAATCATTTTGCATGTTTTCACACCTAAATCAACATCAGATAATTCATACTAAGGAGAAGTCCTACAAATGTGAAGAATGTGGCAAATCCTTTAACCACTCCTCAAGCGGTACTACACATAAAAGAATTCTTACTGGAGAGAAACCCTACAGATGTGAGGAATGTGGCAAAGCCTTTAGGTGGCCCTCAAACCTTACTAGACATAAGAGAATTCACACTGGAGAGAAACCCTACGCATGTGAAGAATGTGGCCAAGCCTTTAGGCGCTCCTCAACACTTACTAACCACAAGAGAATTCATACTGGAGAGAGACCCTACAAATGTGAAGAATGTGGCAAAGCCTTTAGCGTATCCTCAGCCCTCATTTACCACAAGAGAATTCATACTGGAGAGAAACCCTACACATGTGAAGAATGTGGCAAAGCCTTTAACTGCTCCTCGACTCTTAAGACACATAAGATAATTCATACTGGAGAGAAACCCTACACATGTGAAGAATGTGGCAGAACCTTTAACTGCTCCTCAACTGTAAAGGCACATAAGAGAATTCATACTGGAGAGAAACCATACAAATGTGAAGAATGTGACAAAGCTTTTAAGTGGCATTCAAGTCTTGCTAAACATAAGATAATTCACACTGGAGAGAAACCCTACAAATGTAAATAATGTGGCAAAGTCCAGCCCTCAGACCTTATAAT